TGGGAAATACGATCTTTTAATAAGTTGGATATGGGTCTAAAAGTCAGTGTAACGAGTGTGATGTTAGTTTTTGATAGCTGTCAACATAAACTGAATGTAAAAGGAAGGAACATTTTCCCTTGTTAGGACAGTAATTACAAAAATGTAAAAATTAACACACAAGGCCATTGCTAGTCTTAAAAGAGAGTGAGACAGGGAGAGAGTGAGGAAGTGAGGGAAAGAGGTTGGGAGAGGCCCAGGAAGAGAAAGAGGGGCAGAGACAGACAGAAAGGGAGGAAGGGAGGGAATGAATTTGCCTGTTTTGTTACGTGTGTCTCAAATTATGGGTGCAACATTCATCTACTCTACATCATATTATACATGATATTTAAGTATATATGAAACTTTGTCAACGACTATTCTACATTAGATGTTTCGTAGATAAGAATTTATTCACATAGAGAAATCACTTTTAGTAATAAAGTTTTAGATATAACTTTTTCACTCTTCTCCTGTGTTGGTAAAGCTATTGATAGAGGGTGATTTTACATATAATTTGCTTTATTTCTTTTTTGGTCAGTTATGTGCTAATTAATGCCATTTATGATATTAACTTAAGGATTTTTACATCTCTGTGTTAAGTTTTAATGCTGAGATCATTTAGTAATATTTCTGATCATTGTTGACTTGGAACTGAAACAATTACAAAACATGGGAATAATCTTCTGAGTGTAGTCCCCTTTTAAATTACTACGAAGAAATTCTCCCTCTGTTTTTATTGGGAGATAAAAAATTATTTGTGTTTGGCAGTTTACTAAGAGAAGTTAATTATTAGTGACTGTCTGAAAGTACAAGTATAGGGAAATTTCTAAAGTTTTTTTTTCTGTAGCTTATTTCTAAAGTAATTATTTTTTAATTGAAAGTTGAACTTGGGTGTGCTGTTGTTTCCTTGAGTTGACTGTACTTCTTCTTTTTTTAAGGTAAAGTGCAAGTTAAGAGTTCAGACATACAAGTTGGAGACCTCATCATAGTGGAAAAGGTTGATGATTTTTTAATATATTTTAGACCTATGTATGCTAGTTATTAATGTTTAGCCTGATTATAAGTAACTTCTGAATTTGAAAGAAATTGAGACATGTATTTTGAATCATAATATCCTTGTGTAAGATTTGTTGTATGTGAAGAAAAATCTAGATTTTTGTATATTGTTTTGCTAAAGTATATTTCAGTGTGTGCAGGCAAAGTCATATTTTTTCTGAAATAAGATGGTTAACTGCTTAATGTTGCATTATCAAGATTATTTTATATCATCACAGAATTGTATTCAAACCTGTTCATAATACTGTGCTTCAGTTTTCAGAACTTCCTCCTACAGGGATAATCATCCCTCAATATCCATGAGAGGGTAGTTCCAGGACCCCACCAAGGATACCAAAATCCACAGATGCTGAAATTTCTTATATAAAATTGAATAGTCTATGCATCAATAAATCCTCTGTATGCTTTAAATTAGTGGTCCCCAACCTTTTCAGCACCAGGAACCAGTTTTATGGAAGACAATTTTTCCATGGACCAAGGTTCAGTGGGCTTGGTTTTGGGATGAAACTGTTCCACCTCAGATCATCAGGCATTAGATTCTCATGAGGAGTGTGCAACCTAGGTCCCTTGCGTGTGCAGTTCACAATAGGGCTCTTGCTCCTGTGAGAATCTAATGCTGCTGCTGATCTGACAGGAGGCGGAGCTCAGGAGGTCATGCTCGCTTGCCCTCCCCTCCCCTCCTGCTGTGCAGCGCCATTCTTGAAAGGCCCGGGGTTAGGGACCTCTGCTTTAAATCATCTCTAGTTGATTTATAGTACTTAATACAATGCAAATGCTATCTAAATAGTTATACTGTCTTTTTTTATTTTTGTTTTATTCTTATTTTTATTTTTTTTCTGAATATTTTCTCTCAATGCTTGGTTGAATCCCCATCTATGGAACCCGTGGATACAGAGGGCCAGCTGTAGTTATATTACACATAATTATTGGATATAATTCATACAGTTAAAAAATTTAAGAGGGAAAAGTGAATAGAAGTAAAAGCATTACAAAAGAAGAAGTTTAGATCAGTGTACGAAGAAGCTATAAGAAAAACATCAAAGGTCCAACGTGGAGATTGTCAGGGCTGCTGGCGGTGTGGAGAGTGACTGAAGGTGCAAGCTGCATGTCGGGGGAGCTGGCGGTGTGCAGAGTGACTGAAGGTGCAAGCTGCATGTCGGAGCTGGCGGTGTGGAGAGTGACTGAAGGTGCAAGCTGCATGTCGGGGGAGCCGGCGGTGTGCAGAGTGACTGAAGGTGCAGGCTGCATGTCGGAGCTGGCGGTGTGCAGAGTGACTGAAGGTGCAAGCTGCATGTCGGGGGAGCTGGCAGTGTGGAGAGTGACTGAAGGTGCAAGCTGCATGTCGGGGGAGCTGGCGGTGTGCAGAGTGACTGAAGGTCCAGGCTGCATGTCGGGGTTGCTGGCGGTGTGCAGAGTGACTGAAGGTGCAGGCTGCATGTCGGGGGAGCTGGCGGTGTGCAGAGTGACTGAAGGTGCAAGCTGCATGTCGGGGGAGCTGGCGGTGTGCAGAGTGACTGAAGGTGCAGGCTGCATGTCGGGGCTGCTGGCGGTGTGCAGAGTGACTGAAGGTGCAGGCTGCATGTCGGGGGAGCTGGCGGTGTGCAGAGTGACTGAAGGTGCAAGCTGCATGTCAGGGGAGCTGCCGGTGTGGAGAGTGACTGAAGGTGCAGGCTGCATGTCGGGGGAGCTGGCGGTGTGCAGAGTGACTGAAGGTGCAGGCTGCATGTCGGGGGAGCTGGCGGTGTGCAGAGTGACTGAAGGTGCAGGCTGCATGTCGGGGGAGCTGGCGGTGTGCAGAGTGACTGAAGGTGCAGGCTGCATGTCGGGGGAGCTGACGGTGTGCAGAGTGACTGAAGGTGCAGGCTGCATGTCGGGGGAGCTGGCGGTGTGGAGAGTGACTGAAGGTGCAGGCTGCATGTCGGGGGAGCTGGCGGTGTGCAGAGTGACTGAAGGTGCAGGCTGCATGTCGGGGGAGCTGGCGGTGTGGAGAGTGACTGAAGGTGCAGGCTGCATGTCGGGGGAGCTGGCGGTGTGCAGAGTGACTGAAGGTGCAAGCTGCATGTCAGGGGAGCTGCCGGTGTGGAGAGTGACTGAAGGTGCAAGCTGCATGTCGGGGGAGCTGGCGGTGTGCAGAGTGACTGAAGGTGCGGGCTGCATGTCGGGGGAGCTGGCAGTGTGCAGAGTGACTGAAGGTGCGGGCTGCATGTCGGGGGAGCTGGCGGTGTGCAGAGTGACTGAAGGTGCGGGCTGCATGTCGGGGGAGCTGGCGGTGTGCAGAGTGACTGAAGGTGCGGGCTGCATGTCGGGGGAGCTGGCGGTGTGCAGAGTGACTGAAGGTGCGGGCTGCATGTCGGGGGAGCTGGCGGTGTGCACAGTGACTGAAGGTGCAAGCTGCATGTCGGGGGAGCTGGCGGTGTGCAGAGTGACTGAAGGTGCACGCTGCATGTCGGGGGAGCCGGCGGTGTGGAGAGTGACTGAAGGTGCAGGCTGCATGTCGGGGGAGCTGGCGGTGTGGAGAGTGACCGAAGGTGCAGGCTGCATGTCGGGGGAGCTGGCGGTGTGGAGAGTGACTGAAGGTGCAGGCTGCATGTCGGGGGAGCTGGCGGTGTGCACAGTGACTGAAGGTGCAAGCTGCATGTCGGGGGAGCTGGCGGTGTGCAGAGTGACTGAAGGTCCATGCTGCGTGTCGGGGGAGCTGGCGGTGTGCAGAGTGACTGAAGGTCCATGCTGCATATCGGGGGAGTGCATTCGGAGTGTTCTCATCTGTCTCATCCCTGACCACGTGAGTACGCAGGACACCTGTGTCTGTGTTAAGGGAGTTCGTTCCTAAGTGCTCTCATCTGCCTACTTCCATGACTGTGTGAGTAAAAAGGGCTCAGGTCACACACAAGAAGGAAGAAATTGGAAACCCAGGAACACATATCAGAGGAAACCAACTGAAAACAAATAATAAAATGCAGACGTACGTTCTAATGGTCTAAATACGAGACAGAATGGATAAAAAACAAAAAAACCAAGACGCATTTCTATGTTGTGTGCACGAAAGTCTCTTCAAATACAGTGACATAGATAGGATGAAAGTAAAAGGATAGAAAAATAGATACAATGTAAAATTAAACAAAAGTAGTAGGAGCTATGTTAATGTCCAAGAAAGTGTACTTCAGAGTGAAGAAAATTAACACAGACAAAAAGAGATGTTATACAACAATAATAGGATTAATCCATCAGGAAGATACAATGATCATAAATTGTTACTCACCAAACAACAGTTCCATAAAATTCGTGAATCAACAAGTGTCAGAGCTGAAAAAAGTAGGCAAGTCCAGTTACAAGTGGTTACTTCAGCACCACCCTTCAGGCATTGGATAAAAGTAGGGGATAGACGCTCCGCAGTGATGTGGAAGATTTGCATAGGCAGCAGGAGTTGCCTAGCATGCATAGACCACCGTACCTGTCAGTAGGAGAGAACACATTTATTTCAAGTGTCTATAGAACATTCACCAAGATAAGCCATTTTCTGTACCATAAACCTCAACAAATTGAAAAGAATTGAAATCACACAGAGTGTGTTCTCTCACTGTAATAGAATTGTTAAAAATCAGTAACCAAGGCAGCAGGAAAACTCTAAAACGTGGAAAGTGAACAGCACACTTTGAATTAATTTATAGGATAGGTAGTCTCAAGGAAACAATACATACAGCTGAATAAAAGTGAAAATTCTGCATTCTGGAATAAGTGGGATGCGTGTAAGGGCACTGCTGGGAGGAATTCTGTAGCATGAAACTCCTGTGGGGAAACAAGCAGAGGTCTTGGGTCAGTAATCTAAACCCCTACTGCAAGAAATTAGGAGAAGACAGCAAAGTTAAACCAAGGCAAGCAGAAGGAAGGGAATAATAAAGATACAAGTAGAAGTCAGTAAAATGGAAAATAGGAAGACAAGATAGAAAATCAATCAATACA